GAAGGAAGCCAACAGAGATCCCTGGAGGTTGTGTTAGTTTGCTTCGGCTTTGTATTAGGTACTTTGTGGCTTACACAACAGACATTTTATTGTCTAACAGTTCCAGTGGCAGAAATCAAAGGGCCCAACAGGGTTGATTCCTTCTGAGGGCTGTGAGGGAGAATCTGCTCCATCCCTCTCTCCTAGCTTCCAGTGTTTTCTGGTAATCTTTGCCATTCCTTGGCTTGTAGAAGCTTCACCCTGATCTCTGCCTTCATCTTTGTATGGCCTTCTCCCAGTGTGCCTGCCTGTCTCCAAATTTCCCATTTTTGTAATGACATCTGTCATCTTGGATTAGGGCCCATCCTAGCTGCCCTAGTGATCTCCTCTTAACTAATTATATCTGCAATGACCCTATTTTTAAATAAGATCACATTCTAAGGTACCGGGACTCCAACACAGGAACTGAGAGCAGGAAGGAGGACCACAGTCCAACCCCTTACACAGTCGAGCACTGGAGGTAAATGGTATTCTCGAGAGGAAAGCTGTTTGATGGCTCTTGGGATAGATTAGGTTATGCTCCAGCAACTGCCCATCTCAATTATCATCAGCTTAATACAACAAAAGTCTATTTCTCACTCACACTAAGACCCCTGTGAGCTGCAGGACTTTCTAGGACAACTGTCTTCCGTGCCATGATTCTTACACCCCAGATTGCTTTCATCTTCTGGTTCTACCAGTGGGGCAGGGAAGGGCTGGGGAGTTGCATCTCATAGTCCCCTTGCTGGAGAAACCTGGAAGTGACCCTTCATACCAGTGCTCATGTTTTACCAGTCAGCAGCAGGGCCCTAGGTCTCCATCCCTGCAAGGGGCTCTAGAGTGTAGGGAACAGATGGAATGTTCACAAGCACCACAGCCCCTGCCACAGTGACTTTTTTAGGACTGGTATCGCAGAGTGTTTACTTAAGGCGGTGGAAGCTAAATTCTTAGCATGTGCTGGAGAGCAATGAAAAAGATATTTACTTTATGAATTAAAGCTGGAGTCAGTGTCAGCCCGAAGGCTGAAGGAAAAAGAGCAACAGATCCAGGGAGCATTCACCTGCCCTGTCTCCAAACAGGTGAGGATGGGGAATAAAGTGAAGGCAGTGCTCTGCAACAGCAGACAGTCTCTGCCCCCCTTAGAGGCGATTGCAGGGAGGTGGCTGACCGTTGATCACACCCAGAGCTGGTTATGGGAATTTACTCCATGGAAAGACTGCAAAACTGCCTGAAATGTGTTTTGGCATCAGCTACTGACACGTAAGGTTTCCCAATCCTCAACTCTGTCCTGCTGAGTCCACCAACTGACCACGCCCATCCCCAGCCTTGTGCCTCACCTACCCCCAACCTCCCAGAGGGAGCAGCTATTTAAGGGGAGCAGGAGTGCAGAACAAACAAGACGGCCTGGGGATACAACTCTGGAGTCCTCTGAGAGGTAAAGAGCCAGCGAAGCTGATGTCCTGTCAAGTTGGATGGGAGAGCATGTCTGTGTGTCTCAGAGCCACCAAGGAGGAGCAGGGGAGCGACGGCCGGGGCAGAAGTTGAGACCACCCAGCAGAGGAGCTAGGCCAGTCCATCTGCATTTGTCACCCAAGAACTCTTACCATGAAGACCCTCCTACTGTTGGCAGTGATCATGATCTTTGGTAAGAGCTGACCCTGACCTCTGAGCATGGGGCATCACCAGACAACTCCCAAATTTCCTTCCAGGCCTACTGCAGGCCCATGGGAATTTGGTGAATTTCCACAGAATGATCAAGTTGACGACAGGAAAGGAAGCCGCACTCAGTTATGGCTTCTACGGCTGCCACTGTGGCGTGGGTGGCAGAGGATCCCCCAAGGATGCAACGGATCGGTGAGGCCACCTATCCCTCCCTACCCTCCTAGGACAAGAGCCCCAACAGGGTGTCTCCTCACAGCTGCTGTGTCACTCATGACTGTTGCTACAAACGTCTGGAGAAACGTGGATGTGGCACCAAATTTCTGAGCTACAAGTTTAGCAACTCGGGGAGCAGAATCACCTGTGGTAAGAGTCCTACCTCACCATCGAGTGGCCCTCCCATCTTGTGTTTATTTTCTTATGATTTCAGCAAAACAGGACTCCTGCAGAAGTCAACTGTGTGAGTGTGATAAGGCTGCTGCCACCTGTTTTGCTAGAAACAAGACGACCTACAATAAAAAGTACCAGTACTATTCCAATAAACACTGCAGAGGGAGCACCCCTCGTTGCTGAGTCCCCTCTTCCCTGGAAACCTTCCACCCAGTGCTGAATTTCCCTCTCTCATACCCTCCCTCCCTACCCTAACCAAGTTCCTTGGCCATGCAGAAAGCATCCCTCACCCATCCTAGAGGCCAGGCAGGAGCCCTTCTATACCCACCCAGAATGAGACATCCAGCAGATTTCCAGCCTTCTACTGCTCTCCTCCACCTCAACTCCGTGCTTAACCAAAGAAGCTGTACTCCGGGGGGTCTCTTCTGAATAAAGCAATTAGCAAATCATGTATATGTGTGTGTGTATGCATTGCCCTATGCACT